ATATGATCCACACCCAGTAGATGTTAATCTAAATGAATAAATTAACACTGATAAACGTACCTTTCTGCTCTGATAGCAACATTTAAGGAGAGACTATTGTTGCATTGAGGTAGGGCATTTGTTGTAAAAGCCTGACCATTTCTTGAATGGGGTACAAGCTAGAGAGAGATGGCACGGTGTTGTCTTATGTCCTATCCAAAAGACTGCAAGATTCCACAAGAGCAATCTAGGTTGTGGAAGGAGTTATAAGCAACCACACAGAATAATGATATATTAGCTTAAACCAAGTGGAGAACAAGTAAAAAATGAGAAGAAGCTTCTAAGAATAACCTATGAAAGTAACTGTAAGAAAGAGTCAGCTTTATACATTTAAGAGACCCAGTTAACATGACAACAACTAACTGCAGCACCAATTAATTGTGAACTTTCCATTCCCCCATCTGTCTGTTTCTGGGAGGAGAAGCCAAAAACCAGAGTTAGCACATGAAGGATGAAAGAAGAAGAAAGGATGTAGCTCTGAATGCTGGAAAGTTTGACTATTATTCTAGATTAAACCTTCTAGTTATTCACCAGAAGATATTTTATTATCTGAATGTGACCAGAAAATTTAAAGAACAGAGTTTTCATCCAGGAATAACAAAGAAGAACCAGCCCCACTCAATATATTTAAAGAGACAAGAAGAGTAAAAATAGTCACTTTCTGATTGCACCTCAATTGATGGGCTTGGTCATCATCACATAAAGCCAGAATCTCTTAGGAGGTAATGAGCTCCTCTCTTACAGCGATTGCCTGTCTATCACTAGAAGATGTTTTGAGTGGAGCAGAGAATTGGTCTGACAGATTGCTAAGTTCTTTTTCAGCTAAAAGAGCACAGGCTTTATTCTCAGTAGTTATTATGGACCTCAGGAGACTAAAACCTCCCTGAAGAATTTTCAGACACAAAGTCAGCATCACTGCCCTCTACCGCAGGGCCTGTCATGAGACATAAAAGTGGCAAGGATGAATTCACTTCAGCAGAGACAGGGAAGAACTTGTTCTGTGGGTGTCTCATCAGTCTCTCTTCTGGTGAGTTCTGAAACTCTATAGGAATAAGCCAGATTTGTCAATGTCTTCCTTGTTCATAAAATAGAGGGAAATATTAGCTCAGCCTGCAGGCTGATCATCATAAAATATGAAGAAAAGGAGTTTGCCTGCATCATCTCAAAAGCAGTGATTTCATGAATGCGTCAGTTTCCATTTATGTCAACATCATCGCTTTGTCTCTTATCTCCTGATTTCTTGTCCTCCAGCAAGTGCAACTGTTAGAATTCTCCAAGTCAGAAGATCTGACTCTGAAAAGTACCCTAAGTTTGTTTTGCTATGGGGTTGTTCAATGTCACTCACCCTGCATTCTTCCTCCTGACTGGTATCCCTGGTCTGGAGAGCTCTCACTCCTGGCTGTCAGGGCCCCTCTGCGTGATGTATGCTGTGGCCCTTGGGGGAAATACAGTGATCCTGCAGGCTGTGCGAGTGGAGCCCAGCCTCCATGAGCCCATGTACTACTTCCTGTCCATGTTGTCCTTCAGTGATGTGGCCATATCCATGGCCACACTGCCCACTGTACTCCGAACCTTCTGCCTCAATGCCCGCAACATCACTTTTGATGCCTGTCTAATTCAGATGTTTCTTATTCACTTCTTCTCCATGATGGAATCAGGTATTCTGCTGGCCATGAGTTTTGACCGCTATGTGGCCATTTGTGACCCCTTGCGCTATGCAACTGTGCTCACCACTGAAGTCATTGCTGCAATGGGTTTAGGTGCAGCTGCTCGAAGCTTCATCACCCTTTTCCCTCTTCCCTTTCTTATTAAGAGGCTGCCTATCTGCAGATCCAATGTTCTTTCTCACTCCTACTGCCTGCACCCAGACATGATGAGGCTTGCCTGTGCTGATATCAGTATCAACAGCATCTATGGACTCTTTGTTCTTGTATCCACCTTTGGCATGGACCTGTTTTTTATCTTCCTCTCCTATGTGCTCATTCTGCGTTCTGTCATGGCCACTGCTTCCCGTGAGGAACGCCTCAAAGCTCTCAACACATGTGTGTCACATATCCTGGCTGTACTTGCATTTTATGTGCCAATGATTGGGGTCTCCACAGTGCACCGCTTTGGGAAGCATGTCCCATGCTACATACATGTCCTCATGTCAAATGTGTACCTATTTGTGCCTCCTGTGCTCAACCCTCTCATTTATAGCGCCAAGACAAAGGAAATCCGCCGAGCCATTTTCCGCATGTTTCACCACATCAAAATATGACTTTCACACTTGGCTTTAGAATCTGTTATTTTGGCCATAGGCTCTCATCAGTAGCATCGTCATCATCATCATCAAAGTATAAGATAGATTGTGTGCTGCGGGAAAAGTAGGCCAGGAGATGGTGATGCAAAACTTATAACACAAAACAAGGAGTTCCAAATGAATAGTACATTCACTAAATACCAACAGTATTCTTAGAAAGATAAATATTGGGGGCAATTGAGTAATTAGACAAGTTTTACAGAGGAAGACTAATTTAAGCTAGGAATTATTTTCTATAATAATGAATATTACTAATATAATAATTAACAAACTTAGTCCTAAAATGTATCAAGTACTATTATAAATTATTTGTGTGTATTAATTCACTTAATATTCATACAAATCCTCTAAGACACAGAGAATTAAGTTAATTCTTCAGCCTAACACAGATAATATGTGGTCCAGTTGACATTCAACACTAATCTCTCTCTAGTGTCAGTGCAGCACCCAACCGGTATAAATATGGCCTGACGGTCAAATTGGCATCATTTAACATTACCATTGCTGCCTTTGCTTTCCCCACCACTGTCATTCTCAAACACTCATACATTGCTTTAACTTCACAAAGTGAAATCAGCTTAACTATTAGAACTCACCATAAAATGTATGAACAAATGTGATCCAGGTAAACTGATAGATATTGCCATTTAGGAAAATCTCCAGATTCTTCTTTACTTCTTTTATCTGCCCACCACTCAATCCTTACCAACAGAAAACAATGTTCAATATCTGAAATATCTGACTCATAGAATTTTGGGGGAAAGGGGGAATTGTGGTAGGGGCACAATTTCTATTTCTCTTTCCTTCTTGAGATTTTAACTGTCTTCCACAAAATGACATGTTAAGAGATGTTAGAAATTAAGTCAGTCTAGGATTTCCAGTTGCAAAAAAAAAAAGCCTAGGATAGACAGACTAGAGCACTTATGGTTTAGATACCAGAAAATAATTCTTTCAGACCTTCTCATACGCTTCCCTTGATACCAGAGGTAGGATATAGTAAGAAATTCCTTGGTGCTAATTTTGGTGCTGTCATACTAAGTTTAGATCTACTTGTAGATCAAAAGAGAGCGAGGGATTGGGGGAGAAAGAAGGGGGGAGAGAGAGAGAGAAAGAGAAAGAGAGAAAGAGAAAAAGAGAAAGAGAAAGAGAGAAAGAGAGAGAGAGAGATGCACTAGGTAGTCTAACTTAACTCACCATGGAAACTCATCCAGAAACCACGTAGTAGCAAAGCATATTGTTATCTAGAGGTTTTTTCTCTTTGTATTGAGGAAATACCAACAAGAGAGAGAGTCAGAAAGAGGGAGCTATTTTAAAAATGAGATAATGTAAGTACTTGGGATTCAGATTTTTTTCAAAAATGTCTACAGGTACAATAAGACACCAATAATATATGTGTCCTGGCCCACTAAATAGATTGCTTTTAGAAGAATGTTTGGATAGCATAACTTAGTATGATTTCCAATGGAAAATTATTAGAATATTTAGTGGTTTAAAGTATGGTCTTCAGTCAATTTAAATAATAACTTTTCTGATTCATATTAGAAGCTCCTATTTCAACATGAAATAATAATTTTAATGCTTTGATATTTTAGTTTCAAATATATACAACAAATACATAAATGCAAAGGCAAGGCTTAGGGAAGCCGCCAAATGAAAGTAAACTCTCACTGATTCCTACCTCAGAAGCAGCGAGGGATACATTCTTTTGACCATAGGCCTTACTTAGAAACCCAATGGTGTAACATAGAAAGGGCAAGGAACAAGAAAATATGAGCCTCCCAAAAAGCCTCTGGCTCCTTTGTACCTTAATTTCACCTTCCTTTTTTCAGCATTAATTAAAAGAGCTACTGATTTTCAGGTTCTAATGGAAAATGCACATTTATATTTTTCCCTCCCTCATGAGACAGATGCCATAAGAAAAATGTAGGGCCACTCCTGCAGCTCTAATCCTAAAAAGGTCTAAGCTAAGCCCTGTTTTTGTTTTTTTGACCTTGGGTTAAAAACTCTTTAACTTCTTTTTATTTAACATAATCTTTTTTGAACTCAACATTTTCCGCTATTGAAACAGCAAAAATACTTGA